GCGGCGTCCTCGAAAGTCCTCGCAAACTCCCAGCGCCTGTGTTGGGCCCATGCAGGCTACCCAGGCCGCCCGTCTCCGAGCGGAGGACCCCGCCCAGCGCTGCCAGGGGCGGGGCCGGGCTGAGGACCCGAGGCTGGAAGGGAGGTCGGAGCACCCAATTCGGTCCAGGACTCGCAGGGGGCGGCAGTGGCGGCGGCGAAGTCCCGTGCAGTCCCAGTGCTAGAGCGTGGGACGGACTTGTGGGGCACCCCTCGGTGTTCTCCAGCCAGGCCTGGGGGCAGGAGGCCCAGCCACGCTGCCGGGTGCAGGCCTGCCCCTGGGCGCCCGCCCGCGCGCCGTCCCCGCCCCTCGGCCGCCCCCTCCGCCCCGGCGCGGGCTCGGGACGTGCAGAGCCGGCGAGCGAGCAGCAGGGACTGCGCCTGGCGCACTCACTTCCGCGTCCCGCCGCCCTCCGGCCCGCGCGCGCCGATCCGCCGCCGCCATCGGACAATGGGCCGCCAGCCCCAGCTGCCGTGAACTTCCTGCCGCTGCTCGGCCGCCCGTGCGTCCCGGACGGCGTTCCTGCCAGGCGCCGGCCGGGATCGCAGCTCCGGGGAAGCAGCGGAGGACCCAGCGCCTGGAACGTACCTGCGCCTCAGCCGCCGCGCGTTTGCTCCGGCCCGACTCGCGGCCTCGGCGCCCTCCCGGCCGATTCAGCTTCACCCGGCCCAGTCGGCTGCTGCCTTGCTGTGAGTTTCCGTGTTTGGTTGCCTAAGGAGGATGTGATTTTACTTTTTTGCTGTTTTCTTTTTCCTTTTATAATTTGAAGAGGAGAAAAGAACTCCGCTGAGCAGGCCCGGGACGGCGAAGTGCCACCAGCTACCCCAACAAGGACGTCTCCAGGGGAAAGGGAGTTGGAAGCAAACTTGGTCCAGCTGGCGTTGAGGTCTCAACTTCGGCTGGACTCTTAAATCCTGGGGTCATGCCCTTCACGCTAGGCAGGTGGAAGTCTTTACTTGTACTGGGCCGGACTTGAGCCCCGACCCTTCGCCAGCATCTCCCCGCTGCCCTCAACACACACACACACACACACACACACACACACACACACACACACACACACACACACACACACACACGGCACCTGGGCTAGGCCCGGACACCTGTCTGCAGCATGGATAAGTATGACGACCTGGGCCTGGAGGCCAGTAAATTCATCGAGGACCTGAACATGTATGAGGCCTCTAAGGATGGGCTCTTCCGAGTGGACAAGGGTGCAGGCAACAACCCCGAGTTTGAGGAAACTCGCAGGGTGTTCGCCACCAAGATGGCCAAAATCCACCTCCAGCAGCAGCAGCAGCAGCTCCTGCAGGAGGAGACTCTGCCCAGGGGGAGTAGAGGCCCTGTCAATGGAGGGGGCCGCCTGGGCCCACAGGCCCGTTGGGAAGTTGTGGGCAGCAAGCTGACTGTGGATGGTGCTGCCAAGCCTCCTCTTGCTGCCTCGACAGGGGCACCTGGGGCAGTCACCACCCTCGCTGCTGGGCAGCCCCCGTACCCACCGCAGGAGCAGAGATCCAGGCCATACCTGCATGGCACGAGGCATGGCAGCCAGGACTGTGGTTCCAGGGAGAGCCTGGCGACTTCTGAGATGTCTGCTTTCCACCAGCCAGGCCCCTGTGAGGATCCTTCCTGCCTCACTCATGGAGACTATTATGACAACCTCTCCTTGGCAAGCCCAAAGTGGGGTGACAAACCAGGAGTGTCCCCCAGCATCGGCCTGAGTGTAGGGAGTGGGTGGCCTAGCTCCCCGGGGAGTGACCCACCACTGCCCAAACCCTGCGGGGACCATCCCCTAAATCACCGACAGCTCTCCCTGAGCTCCAGCAGGTCTTCTGAGGGTAGCCTCGGTGGTCAGAATAGTGGCATTGGTGGCCGCAGCAGCGAGAAGCCAACAGGCCTTTGGTCCACTGCCTCCTCCCAGCGGGTGAGCCCTGGCCTGCCTTCCCCAAACTTGGAGAACGGAGCACCAGCTGTGGGGCCTGTTCAGCCCAGGACCCCTTCTGTGTCAGCACCCTTGGCCCTGAGCTGCCCCAGGCAAGGAGGTCTTCCAAGATCAAACTCGGGGCTGGGGGGTGAGGTTTCAGGTGTGATGTCCAAACCCAATGTGGACCCCCAACCCTGGTTCCAGGATGGGCCCAAATCTTACCTTTCCAGTTCTGCCCCGTCATCCTCGCCAGCTGGTCTGGACGGTTCACAGCAGGGTGCGGTCCCTGGGCTGGGGCCGAAGCCTGGCTGCACAGACCTTGGCACTGGTCCCAAGCTCAGCCCCACCAGTCTTGTCCATCCAGTGATGTCCACCCTGCCTGAGTTATCTTGTAAAGAGGGTCCCCTGGGCTGGTCTTCTGATGGTAGCCTGGGATCTGTGCTCCTGGACAGCCCCAGCTCCCCTAGGGTAAGGCTGCCCTGCCAGCCCCTCGTCCCAGGTCCTGAGCTGAGACCCTCTGCTGCTGAGTTGAAATTAGAAGCCCTCACCCAACGTCTGGAGCGAGAGATGGATGCTCACCCGAAGGCTGATTACTTTGGTGAGTGAGAGGCTGGTGGAGTTGCCTATGGTCTGACTCACTGATGTTTCTCTTGTCCTGCAAGGAGCCTGTGTGAAATGCAGCAAAGGGGTGTTTGGGGCTGGCCAGGCCTGTCAGGCCATGGGGAACCTCTACCATGACACATGCTTCACCTGTGCAGCTTGCAGTAAGTGTGGGTGTGGGTGTCGGGTGTGTGGGTTTTTACCCTGTGTTTGTGATTTTTTCCTTAGGCCGGAAGCTGAGAGGAAAAGCCTTTTATTTTGTCAACGGCAAAGTGTTTTGTGAAGAAGACTTCCTGGTGAGTGTGTCACCGAAGCCTCCCCTTGCATGGGGTTTAACTTTCTTTTCTTTTTCTTCTGCAGTACTCTGGTTTCCAGCAGTCGGCTGACAGGTGTTTTCTTTGTGGACATCTGATCATGGACATGGTGAGTAGGTCAGCCAAAGAAGAGAACAGCATTAATCCCCACTGAGTCTTGGTCTCTGCTCCAGATCCTGCAAGCCCTGGGGAAGTCCTACCACCCCGGCTGTTTCCGCTGTGTCATCTGTAATGAGTGTTTGGATGGGGTGCCCTTCACCGTGGACTCAGAGAACAAGATCTACTGTGTCCGAGATTACCACAAGTAAGAAGGGATGGGAGCAGACAGGACCCATTAACATTTATTGCTGCTTTGTTTCTCCCCACAGGGTGCTGGCCCCCAAGTGTGCAGCCTGTGGGCTTCCCATCCTTCCACCTGAGGTAAGATGCCCTTCCAGACATGCTCCCAGGGGTCCTATGTGTTCTTGCTTTTCTCTGGTCCCAGGGCTCAGATGAGACCATCCGTGTCGTGTCCATGGACAGAGACTACCACGTGGAGTGTTACCACTGCGAGGTAGACCCCTCCCCACCCAGCCCCCAAAGCCCTGCTTCCCCTGGACATGTCTGCCTCCCCACAGGACTGTGGTCTGGAGCTCAATGATGAAGATGGCCACCGCTGTTATCCGCTGGAGGACCACCTGTTCTGTCACTCCTGCCACGTGAAGAGGCTGGAGAAGAGACCCTCATCTACAGCCCTTCACCAGCACCACTTCTAGCCAGAGCCACTTGCAGACATCACGGCAGGGGATGAGGAGCCGGGGTTGCTGCTGCTGCTTCCGGTGGCCCCTGGGGTGGAAGTGGGGTAGGGGAAGAGGAGGGGCAGGAGGGAGAGTTCCTGTGAGCATGTGGGGGGTGCCTTTCCTTTAACCAGGGAGGTGAACACTACCTGCCTCCTGCGTGTATTTTCCAAGTGCTTTTCTCTGTTGCCACATTTTCCTCAGGTTACTCAGGAAAATGCTCCAGCATGTGCGAGCACATGACCTGAGGTTGCATCATAGCACCAAAGGAATCCTCCTGTCCCCTCTGGGAACATTTCATGCTTCAGAGGGAGAGGTTTTTATTGAGCTTGTTTCACAATATCCCCTTGAAGGGACAGCTCAGCTGCCAATACATTCAACCCTTTCTCTTCCTTCAGGAAAATACCTATACCCAAATGTTCCCTCCCCCGACATATATCATGGCATGATTTAAGGCTTCTTTTCACCTGAGAGCTTCAGTTCTTCTGCAGAATGGCTGCAAATTTAATTGCATTAAGGCAAGAAGGAAGCTCTAATGTGTGCTTTGTATCCTAAGATAAATTTGCTTAGAAAACCAGAGTCAAGATTTGAAATAGGTGAGGCAGGGTTTCCTCCTTAGACACTGACAGCATTCTCTGTACCCCTTCAAATCCTTACTCTCCTAAAGGCAGCTGAGTCCGCGACAGAAATTTGCCCTATGTGAGTAAAACATACTTTGGGAGAAGAACTTGGTGCAGGCACCAGGATTTTTTTTTTTGCCCACGTGTTTGCGCTGTTTTTCTCTGGAGTTCTCAAGAGTTGGTGACTTGGAAGGCCGCTTCTGCAAGGCAAGTCTCAGGAACCCATGCAGGTACATCGCTTGCACCTGTTTTTAGCTTATTTAATGACGGGCTTTTGGGAAGAGCTGCCCGCATACTGAGAGACAGCTTCTTATAAACAAGGAGAGTTTTTGTGTGTGCGAGATCTCTAAGCCAGCGTGGGAGGGAGCGCCTCAGGATAAGTTATTATATTCATTTCGTTGGTTTCTCTCCTGCCCAATTCTTGGCACAGGCATTATGTTTGAAGAAACCAGGATAAGGTACACTGCTTTTGTCTGTTTAATTTTTTTAGTTGTTTCCCTTCACTTTCAGTCTTCCACACACAAAAAATACCTCACAGAGCTTCACCAAATCACAGATTCAGGAGGAATTTGGCTTTCACACTGGACTCAGATACCTTCTTCAGTGTGTTGGAAATCACTGGCTTCACACAGGCCCAACTCCAGCTGGTCAGGGCAGAGTGATCGTAACTAAAGGTCAGTGGGGAATAGATCCGATTCAGTGCTTTTGCCTTATGCATTTCAGCATCCTGGCTCCCCAGGGTGGCAGGAGCTGAGGGAGGGCCACACACTGGCAAGATTTCAAGACCACTCTCTGCACTGAAGAGGTAAAATTTGCACTGCAAGTCACATCCCTGAGGCCAGAGGTCAGTACCCTTTGGTATTTCGATTAGAAGAAGCTGCAAAAGAAAGGCAGCCCATTTTACCATTGCCAGCCAGGCCGGGGACACAGGAGCCGGTGTGTGCACTCTGCCTCCTCACCTTGCACCCAGAGCAAGAGGACTGGGTGCTGGGCTGCAGAGGCCGGTCAGTGGAGCCCCTAGCACGTGTGAACTCAGGCTTTTCATTGGGCCCGGCTCCACTTCTAGGCCATGTTTTGACTCATTTGGTAACCATTGCCTGTAAGCAGCACAGAATTGGTGCCATGGATTATCTTTTCCATGTTGATGGAATTCATTCTGTTGGAATCCTTTGGCCAGATGTCACTTCAGCCAGGGTGTGCATCATCATTGGTTCTTTTTCACAGGCTGAGCCTCCTGAAAACCCATGAACGCTGGGGCTGGGGAAGTGAACCCTGAGGTGGGGACCCTCTCTTCCCATCAAATCATCCAGCTCAGTGTGGGGCGTGGCAGGGGGGTAAATGAAGCCAGCCAATGTGTTAACCTGTCTCTGTCAACCTAAGAATGTTGGCCTTACTGACACACCTTTGCTCCATGTTCAAGACCAGAAGTAGCTGGGATTTGTTTGCAAATTGGGTAATTAGTTTAAAAATCTGTGATTACATTTTTAAATGAAATTTTCAAAGTGGCCTAGATTGAGGTGATTCAGATAGGTTTGCGAATATACCATTTTATATTGTTGAGAAAGAACAAAAAGGGAATTTCCAGATGTCCTAGAAATCCTAGCAACAGATTTCTCTGGTTGTCAGTTTCCCTGGAGAAGGCGCCAGATAGGAATCTCCAATCAGTTGTTTTTCTCTTCGCTTCAGGCCCTTACACAAAAGCCATGAAGAGATGTTCACCTACCCGGTATTTTAAATGTTCTGTAAATTATTAGCCAAATAGAACTGTAATGGGGTTGTATTTATGGGCGCCTAGAAAGAAAACACAAGGACTTGGTAGGCCAGGAAGAAAAGATTTTAAAATTTAGAATGAATAGCCCTTCTGGGTTTTCTTTTTGACAATTCTTGGACTTGAGGTAAAACAAGGAGGATTGTGGCCGGATTTCAGATCCCAAAGCCAGCCTCCATCTTAGGCCTTTGCCTCATTGTGCCTTTTAGGTTTTCTTACCCACCGTCTCCTGTTTTGTCTTTTTTTTCTTTTCTCCTACCCCTATCTTGGGACATTCAGAAACTGCCTGGGTGGTTTGAGAAGAGACAACCCAGTTTGATCTGCAATACAAGGATCCATTCGTAATCTCTCTCTCACTGATGTTATTCCCCCATCTGCCGTCTTGGTTCATCTCACCACAGAAGGGCATTTAGTCCTACCCAGCCATCGGCTGCGTATGACAGCAGGATGGCACTTCCCATTTCTCTGTGGTTAGTGCTCGAGTGAAAACCTCTTTCAGCTGAGTCCTCTGAGGTTCTGCTGTTGAGTCCTGGGTGGCTGATGGAATGATTGAGGAGGTCTGGTCACCCTCAAGCGCCGTCATCGCCTTGTTTCCATGGGCTTCTGTCACACAAAATGAAGAACAGAAATGTTAGGACTTAAGAGAATGTTTGGAATTCACACCTCTTTGCAGTCCTTTCAAGGCTGCTGCTCTGTGCTGTGTCCCATGCATGTGAAAGTAGAGCTGTGATGGCTGCTGGGACGCTTGCAAAGATCATGTGTGAGAATTGAGCACAAGACCACAAATTATTACTGCTTGATGCGCTTGTTAAAACTCTATCTGCCAGGAAACCAAATTTTCTTTTCTTTTCTTTTTTTTTTTGAGACAGGGCCTCACTCTGTTGCCCAGGCTGGAGTGCAGTGGCGCGATCTCAGCTCACTGCAGCCTCCACCTACTGGGCTCAAGTGATCCTCCCACCTCAGCCTCCCGAGTAGCCGGGACCACAGGCGTGTATGACTGGCTACGCCTGGCTAATTTTTGTATTTTTAATAGAGACGAGTTTCACCATGTTGCCCAGGATGGTCTGGAACTCCTGGGCTCAAGTGATCTGCCCACTTCCGCCTCCCAAAGTGTTGGGATTATGGCCATTAGCCACTGTACCTGGCACAATTTTTTTTTGTACCCTCCTTTATGCCAAGAATCAGTCCTAATTTCTTTACTATGTGAAGTAACTTTTAAAGGTAATAGAAAAGGCCAGGCACAGTGGCTCATGCCTGTAATCCCAGGCGCCGTGGCTCACGCCTGTAATCCCAGCACTTTGAGAGGCTGAGGCGGGTGGATCACTTAAGGTCAGGAGTTAGAGACCAGCCTGACCAACATGGTGAAACACTGTCTCTACTAAAAATACAAAATTAGCTGGGTTTGGTGGCGCACGCCTGTAATCCCAGCTACCTGAGAGGTTGAGGCAGGAGAATCGCTTGAACCTGGGAGGCAGAGGTTGCAGTGAGCCGAGATGGTGCCATTGCACTCCGACCTGGGCAACAGAGCGAAACACTGTCTCAAAAAAAAAAAAAAAAGTAACAGAAAAAAGAGTGAAATATATTAGCTATCTTTTATTCTGAGCCAAAACTTGACAGATGTGGGAAATCTTCATATAGTGTATGAAAATTTCATTGTACAGGGAAATTATTTTCCTCTGTGTCTTTTCTTTTACTATAAAGTGATTCAGAATTTTACTGTTACTATAAAATTATGCAAAGTATTGTGACAAAACTGCATCAATTTGTTGACTATTAAAGTGCTCCTTGAACATTATATTTCCTGGGTCTTTTCTGTGTGTGGAGTCAGCAAACTGTTTTTTGCTACCTGGACTTTGTCTTCTTTTACAGCTCTGGATTCTTAAAAGTACCACATAGGTAGCAAACCTGTGAAGGGTATGAGATTTTACCCTACTTGCAGGCTAATAAAGTGAGCACACCACATGGGTTCATGGATCCTGGCAGAAGTTATGAGACTCATAGGTCAGAGACAAAGGACAGTTTATTATAGCAATAGCAGTGGCCAGATTATCAGCATTTACACTGGTTCCCTGAGCCCCAGGCCCCAAGAAGAGGGCCAGGTGAGACCTGCACACGCAGTGGGCTGCATTACAAGAGGAACCCCCATGCTTAGGGGACCCTGGTATTTGATAATGGGCAGTAAGCCTGCCTGACTTTTGCTCCAGAGACAGACACTATCTCTGTCATCCAAGACTGTTCACTAGATAAACATCCTTGAAAATATAAGTCTGGAACCTGGCAATTGGTGTCTATTCTTACCAGATGTATAAAAATGTGAGAGGCCTTGGAGAATCATATCCCAAGAATCAGCAGTTTCTTTTACTGGACCTTTAAGATTGAGACTTGTAAGGTCCTGATGCAGTGACTTGTAAGGTCACTTTGTCTCTCTTGTGAATGTTACTGTTTTTTCTCTTCTGAGGTTATGACCAAAGAATCCTCAAGGCGAGTGATCCTTCAGGTTTGAGACAGCCACATGCAGGAAGACAGGACTTGTAGAGTGTTGGGGCCAAGTGTGTGGTTAGAATCCTTGGGGTGGGGAAAGAGTTTGTTCTAGACTCCAGTGTAGTCCTTGTGGCTACCAGGTCTGACGTGCCAAGGACACGGGAAAGCTGGGAGTGAGGATACTCATAGTCATAGCACCTTACACCAGAATAAAAGTTTTTTTTTTCTTTTTAAGTGATGAGAGAATGGCTAGTCTGATTTTGCCAACATGGGCTGCTATTTGCTTAAGACCTTGATGGTATAAGGAGTGAAGATGCAATCAGGGTAAAAGGCGGTCTGGAGTTGTGGTGTGCTGGCAAACCAGCCCTCTGGGGCAAAAAATTAAAAAGCCTTGATATGGAGTGTTTGCTGATACCTATGATGTAAATATTCCCGCCATGGCCACTTTCCAGCTACCAGCAAGGCATCCTGGCACCAGGGATTGGGAGGAGATGGCATAGTCCTAAGAGTCAGCCTTGGGCATTGGGCCATGTGGGACTGGGCAGTGGGGTATCTGGTCTGGTTCTAAGTGCTGTGATGAAGCAGTAGCAGCTGTAATAGCTGGCATTTCCCGTGTGCTCATCACATAGCAGATGTTATTCCAAGGACTGTATGTTCTTTATCATCCCTCATTTGATAGACAAGACAACTGAGACACAAAAGGGTGAAATAAACAGTAAGTACTCCATCCCAGGCCATCTCATCCAGAGGGTGCTGTCTTGACCACTCTACTACTCTGGTTGATGGGAGGCAGTAAATTGTCCATCAGTATACTTCTTCATCAAAGCTACATAGTCAAAAAGCCACAGGAGGCTGTGAGGAGAAGCTCACTGCTGCTCTGTTGAAGTCTGTATTGGTTTCCTATGGCCACTCTTAACAAATTACCACAACCTCAGTGGCTTAAAACAACACAAATATATCATTCTGTCATCCTGGACACGAGCCAAAGGTTGTCGGCAGAAGCGAATTGCTTCCAGAGGTGCTATAGGGTGCTGCCCATTCCTTGCCCCTTTTCCGCTTCTAGAGGCTGCCCATTTTCCTTGGCTTGTGGCTGCATCATTCTGGCTGCTTCTATTGTCACACCTCCTCTCTGACCCTCCCTGCCTCCTTGTAAGGACACTTGGGATTACGCCCATCCAGATAATCTAGAATAATCTCCCATTTTGTGATTCTTAATAACATCTGCAAAGCCTCTTTTACCTTGCAGAATAAGATATTCACAGGTTCTGGTGAGGAGGACAGGGACATCTCTGAAGGGGAGGGAAGCAGGAGATAGGGTCTGGAGGCATGGAATTGGCTTCCTAAGGCCAATTCAGGCTGACTTCCTAGAACTAAGTCAAAAGGAAAACCCCAACTTTCCACGCTCAAGTAACAAAAGGACCAGAGGCTACTCCCTTTGCAACCTCCCCACCCCCAGCCCCTTTTCTGCATGGCAGGTGAAAAATTGAAAGTATCGCTAATTGATCCCCTCCCACAACCAATCAGACTGGTCTTAGGCCAAGTCTTCATTTGCCTAGGAGTATAACTTTGTAACTTCAGCCTCTGATTGGGCGTTTTACACAACCAGTCAGATGTTTGTATAGGGTGGTGTAACTTTGTAACTTTGCTTCAGCCTCTGATTGGTCCCCTCCCACAACCAATCAAACTGATCATGGACCTCTGCTTCATTTACATAGGGTGTACACCAAGTAACCAATGGGAAACCTCTAGAGGGTATTTAAATCCCAGAAAATTCTGTAACCGGGTTCTTGAGCTGCTTGGGCTGCTCCCACCCTGTGGAGCGTACTTTCGTTTTTCAATAAATCTCTTTTGTTGCTTCATTCTTTACTTGCTTTGTGCGTTTTGTCCATTTCTTTATCAAGACGCCAAGAACCTGGACACCCTCCACCGGTAACAGGAGGAGCATTAGTCAGCCTACCACAGACTCCAACGAACGTTTTTTGAGAGGAAATGAAAGAATATTCCTAAGTTATTGGGTGCCTTTTCTTCAGGAATCCCTGAAAGTGGGGGTTTGCAATTTTCCCTGGATTGAAAACAGAAATGCTTCCTACACAAACATGATTGAGACCTTGTACTCTAGGTGTAAAAAAACAGAGTAGGTCATACTCTGTGGGTTATGGTCAGAGAGATCTGGTTAGAAGTTCCCAGGTAGGCGACAGCCCTAGATGTGTGACACTTCTAGGAGAATCTCTGGCTATGTGGATACGTCCAGGTGTGTAAGGCAGCCTCAGGGACTGCCACCACTTGGTCACATACATGTCCCTCCAACTAATCCTAGCTCTCAAGGACAGGTGGTTCTGGGCCCTGTGTTGCCCATGAGACTTGGTCCACGGCAAGCCTGTGACGGAGTGAAAGTGAGGGGACACCCAATTTGAAAACTCGGCAGGAAGCCAGACTCCATGACATACAAATAGATCAAAGTGAATCGGCTCCGTTGTTTGGGGAAATACCTGAGGTTTGTTGTTTCGTGCCAAGAAGATTAACAACACGGACACACGTGGGTGGGTTAAGGAGCAGAAAGTTTAACAGGCAGAAAAAAGAGAACAGCTCCCCCATGCAGAGGGAGGAGGACTCCGAATGGATCTCCCCATTCCTGGCGGGAAGCAGACTGATATATAGAGGAGGGGGTTTGAAGAGGTGGTATTTGATTTACATAGAGCCCAAGGGATTGGTTTGACCAGGTGTGCCATTTACATAGCCCTCGAAGAAACTGGCCATTCCACCTTGATCTTTTATTATGCAGATAGGGTTTTTTACTTGGCCAGAGCCTTGACACCTGCACACATGGCAACAAACAGAAGGGAGGCGAAATCTTCCATATTGGATGCACCTGTCTTCCAGGTGCAGCTGCCGGCATTTATCTGTGCAAGCTTCTAGCTTGCTTATTTATGCTTGCAGCTTGACTTTTCAGGCTGCTTTCTGTTGGAAAAGAAATGGTTTTGGGGGCTGCTTTTTATTAAAAGAAAAGCCTTACCAAGGACTCCTGTACCCTATCTGCCTAAATTTTTTTTAACTACTATATTAAAAGGTCTGTAAGTGGGAGCTGGCCCTAAAAGTAGGTTGTAGAGATTATTTGGATGTGCCAACAAGCTTCATCTGCAGCTTGGACTGTCTCCATTGGAAGGCCTCTGGCAGATTTTGTAAAAAGTTATATAACAATTTTACTATAGGAAAAACTTGGCTACAGATATGAATTTATATTACCCATCATTGGCTGGTTCCTTATCCTGAACATTGGTTTCCTTGGAATCTGATTTTGGCTTGTTTGGCCTTTAAAAACCCCAGAAGAATGGGGTTTCTGCCAGATTATTTTCTGGTTTTCAGTCTCACTGAATGTCACAAAGGCCTTGGTTTATGGTTCCCAACTGGTAAAGAAACGTCAAACTTTGCCTCTCTTAGTTCCTTCTACATGACAATGGGTGGCAGTTGCTCATATGGAAGCATTTCTTTTCCCCCTAAAGCCTATGAGACAGGCTGCAACTTAAACCCCTATTTTATTAAAGGAGAGGAAATGTCCAAGAGCCCAGAGATAGTGGGTAAAAGCATCATAAGGACTAGAAATGGGGTCTTCTTGTTGCTAATTAGTAGGGGTGAGGGGTAAGTGGCAGATGTGACTGCCGTCCATGCCCAGACAGGGAATTGTCCTTGAACCTACTCATGCGGTGTCTTCTGGGGTACAGTGAGTCCACAGGGCAGGACGGCCTTGGAGTCAAGAGCCCAGACTCACATTCTATCTCAGGCTTCATAACTCAATTGCTCCATGACCTTAAGCCAATTTAGTTCCCTCATCTGTAAAAATGGGGATAACAACTGAATTTACCTCATGGGATTGTGTAATGCCCAACCTTGTTTTTACTAACCCTGTTTTTAGACTCTCCCTCTTCCTTTAATCACCTAGCCTTGTTTCCACCTGAATTGACTCTCCCTTAGCTAAGACAGCCAGACAGACTCCATCTTGGCTCTTTCACTGGCACCCCTTCCTCAAGGACTTAACTTGTGCAAGCTGACTCCCAGCACATCCAAGAATGCAATTAACTGATAAGATACTGTGGCAAGCTATATCCGCAATTCCCAGGAATTCGTCTGATTGATAACGCCCAAAGCCCCGGGTCTATCACCTTGTAATAGTCTTAAAGCCCCTGCACCTGGAACTGTTTACTTTCCTGTAACCATTTATCCTTTTAACTTTTTGCCTACTTTATTTCTGTAAAATTGTTTTAACTAGACCCCCCCCTCCCCTTTCTAAACCAAAGTATAAAAGAAAATCTAGCCCTTTCCTCAGGGCTGAGAAAATTTTGAGTGTTAGCCGTCTCTCGGTCGCTGGCTAATAAAGGACTCTTAATTCGTCTTAAAGTGTGGCGTTTTTCTAACTCGCTCAGGTACAA